ACCCCAGCCTGAGCTTCCCAAACTCCCACAGAAGCCCCCACCCCATGTGGGACACAGAGGACCTGCAGTAGCAGGAGGGCACAGCTAAGAGAGGAGACAAGAGGCAGCTTGGGGGCATGGGGGGGACCCCATTTCCCCAAATGTTGGAGCCGCCCTTAAGGGAACTTCCCCTGGACTCCTCTGGAGGTCTTGCCAGATGGGAGAACCAGGGGTCCATTCAGACCCCAGTCTCTTCTCTTCCCATCTCATCTCTCCACCTGGGGGGCTCAAAGAACCTAGCTCCTCCCCTTTGACCCCATCAGCTTCTCCCTCACCGAATCCTCTTACAATCCATTTCTTAATTCTGCCCCATCAACCCTCCCTGGTCATCACATAAACACCAGCAAGGGCAGTAGTTTAGGGACAGCTTTGCTCTGTATTCGAAGAAAGGTCTTTGGTCTGCTTAGAAATTAAGTTTGGAGCAGCCTGGGAGGAAATAGAAGAGATGAGACCCAGAGAATCAATGGCCACTGCCAAAGAGAGATAGGAGAGCCTTTCTGCGGCCACTGATTCAACAAACGGCATCACACGCCCCTCAGCCTCTCATCTCTTCGAGGCCATCTCCACCCCCACCCCCACCCCCACCCCAAGGCCATTCCAAGGTCCCATTCAAGACCACTGCGCAGGGGTGGCGCCAGAATGATCAAAGTCATCATGGGGCACTCATCTTTGTGTGGGTCAAGCACTTTGTGGTGTCGTGTCCCTGTTCCCAAACCAGGGACCAGGAGTAGGATGGGGGAGGGGCAGGGCGCCGCTGCTGAGTGGAGAGGACGCGGAGTGGGTGAGGGGGCCTTGCGCACAGGGCAAGAGGTGGCCAGGCAGGGCGGGGGACCGGGGAGAGCGGAGGATTTCAGATGAGGGACAGGGGAAGGTGGAGAGGGGAGGGCAGGCCCCGCCAGGGGGAGGAGCCGCCTCCCGCGTCCAGCTGTCGGGGCTCCCTCCCGTCGCGGCTCCGCTATAAAACCCAGGCCGGCAGGATCGCTGCACCCGCGGCGGCCTCCTCGGTGCGCGACCCCCGGCTCAGAGGACTCTTTGCTGTCCCGCAAGATGCGGATGCTGCTGGCGCTCCTGGCCCTCTCCGCGGCGCGGCCATCGGCCAGTGCAGGTGAGCTCCCGGGCTCCGGCCCCAGGTGCCCCCGCACACTTCACACCCTTCCTCTCTGCTCCAGAGTCACACTGGTGCTACGAGGTTCAAGCCGAGTCCTCCAACTACCCCTGCTTGGGTGAGTACAGCCAGTCCAGGGGACTGCTCTTTCGACTCTCAGCCCACCTTCTCTCCCTGCTCAGTGCCAGTCAAGTGGGGTGGAAACTGCCAGAAGGACCGCCAGTCCCCCATCAACATCGTCACCACCAAGGCAAAGGTGGACAAAAAACTGGGACGCTTCTTCTTCTCTGGCTACGATAAGAAGCAAACGTGGACTGTCCAAAATAACGGGCACTCAGGTGGGCTGGATGGAGGCCCCAGGCAGGCCTGGGTTCGAGGACTCTGCCCCTTCTGTGCTCCCAGTGATGATGTTGCTGGAGAACAAGGCCAGCATTTCTGGAGGAGGACTGCCTGCCCCATACCAGGCCAAACAGTTGCACCTGCACTGGTCCGACTTGCCATATAAGGGCTCGGAGCACAGCCTCGATGGGGAGCACTTTGCCATGGAGGTGAGGGCCCCTTCCCGACTGGGACCTTGTCTAGGTCCCCTTTTCACCCCTCCACCCCGACCAGATGCACATAGTACATGAGAAAGAGAAGGGGACATCGAGGAATGTGAAAGAGGCCCAGGACCCTGAAGACGAAATTGCGGTGCTGGCCTTTCTGGTGGAGGTGGGACTCCCATCCCCCACTTCCCGGGGAACATCCCAGAAGCTGCCTGGCCTTCCGCCCCCAGATCGGGAGAATGAACTGGCCACCACCACTGGCTCCCTGCAGACTTTCTCAAGACCCTTCCCTCCCTTTCCAGGCTGGAACCCAGGTGAACGAGGGCTTCCAGCCACTGGTGGAGGCACTGTCTAATATCCCCAAACCTGGTGAGTCAGGATGGGGGAGAAGGGCTTGGGGTCTCACTGACAGTGTCCTCTGCCCCTATCTCAGAGATGAGCACTACGATGGCAGAGAGCAGCCTGTTGGACCTGCTCCCCAAGGAGGAGAAACTGAGGCACTACTTCCGCTACCTGGGCTCACTCACCACACCGACCTGCGATGAGAAGGTCGTCTGGACTGTGTTCCGGGAGCCCATTCAGCTTCACAGAGAACAGGTGCACAGGGCCTGGGGCAGGGCATGGGCTCCCCCCGACCTGCTGAGCCCCATCACTTCCGCAGATCCTGGCATTCTCTCAGAAGCTGTACTACGACAAGGAACAGACAGTGAGCATGAAGGACAATGTCAGGCCCCTGCAGCAGCTGGGGCAGCGCACGGTGATAAAGTCCGGGGCCCCGGGTCGGCCGCTGCCCTGGGCCCTGCCTGCCCTGCTGGGCCCCATGCTGGCCTGCCTGCTGGCCGGCTTCCTGCGATGATGGCTCACTTCTGCACGCAGCCTCTCTGTTGCCTCAGCTCTCCAAGTTCCAGGCTTCCGGTCCTTAGCCTTCCCAGGTGGGACTTTAGGCATGATTAAAATATGGACATCTAATCCCCCTCAATTCTTCTTTCTATCCAGCTGCTAAGGTCCCTGGGCCATCAGAAGCGAATAGAACAAACCTAAGACATCACTCTCCATCAAGAGGCCTGCATGACTCTTTATTTACATCATCTTCCAGGAAGAGGAGGAGGAGCTGCTTTGGGGACACCCACTTCCTCTCCTTACGTAACAACACACTGCATTTGCACAAGTGTCCTTGGTTGTAAAGGGTTCCACACTCACTTTCTTATTCAGGGCTTATTACAAGCCTCTCAGGTAGCTATGGTCATGGTACCCTGATCCCTTGTCAAAGATGAGCCCACTGAGGCTCAGGGTGACTACCGTTGTGCCAGGAGTTGCTAAGTGGTGGATCACAGACTCCAGTTCAGGGGGAGGTAGGGTGGTAAAGAAGCAGCTGGATGAACCTGGGTTTGAATCCTGCTCAGAAATGTTCCATCTGTGTGACACCACAGGCAAGTGACTTAACCTGATTGAGCCTCAGCTTCCTGATCTAGAAAAAAGGGTGATCATGCATCCCTCATAGAGCTGTGGTGAGCATTTACGAATCACGAGTGAAACATGCATAGCATGGGGTTTGGCAGATAGAAGTCCAGTAAATGTCTAAGCCCATCTCCAGCGTTTCTTCTGGTTCCAAGCTCAGGACTATCCTTTAAGCTAAGTGGTAGATACTCAATGAACGTGTTTTGGATGATTTAGCCCTCTCCTTTCCCCCATCCCTCCCCAAGTGAGAGGATGTTTATTTGCAGCTCTGTGCTGCAGAGAGCTCTGCAAACAAGGATTGGCAGCAGTAACTTTCTCCAGCTGGCACAACAATGAAAGGCCACAGGCCCTGGGGCTGCTCCCTATGGATGTCCAGGGAACAGAGGCCAGGCAGCAGGCTGACTGCTCCGGGCACTCCCTGTGGCTTCTTCACTCTAGCTGGCTACCCAGTATACTGAGTAGCAAAATGGCCTTTGAAAAGGCCCACCCTGTGGCCATGATTTCTAGCAGACCAAATGAGAGTGTTCTCCTGGGAGCACTGTCAACTCCTCTTGCTGGAGACAATTCTCTGGGAGCTCCTCAGACCCTACTGGAGCACTGTGTGCTTGGCTTTCTGAATGCTTAGAGGTGACAGGTGCTTTAGCAGACATCCAATCCACAGCGGTTGCCCAGGCAGCACTACACCCCCCACTGTCACTTCAACCGGAGTAACTCCAACCTCATCTGCTTTAGCTATGGGTCCTTCAGGTAAATGTGGCTGGAATGGCTGGAAGAAAGGGTCGGGTCTCAATGTTGTTTCAAAATAAAAGCTGAAGACAACTGACCTAATGCAACTCGCTCAATATTCACAGGGGGAACCGAGGCGCGGACAAGGCAAGTGACCCCCAAGGTCATACAATTCTGCCAAGTGCTGAGCAAACACTGCGGACTGGACTTCTGGTCTACTGCTTTCCATGGCATCAGCTAAGATGACTGCTCTGAACCTGGGGCTGCGGCAGCCTCTGATGATGGCCGTAGGTATCTCCTACTCCATTCTGGAGGCTCCAAGCCTGAGTGTTCGGTATTTTAATTTTATAGGTGAACAAATAGAAGCTGAGGGTGAAGGACCTACAGCTGTCACCTTCATCTCTTCTCAACACTGCCAACTGTCTCCTTGGATCTCCCAGACAGACGACTAGGGACATCTCTGGTTTCTCGGTGCTCCCTAGAAACCTAGGGTCATTTCAAGGCATTATGCAAATGAGCTTTCCTTCTCTTCACCTCATCTCCTGATCTGCACAAAAATGACCGTAGGACCCACTGTAGGTACCAATGTAGGCACCAATCCTCAGTTTACCACCTGCTCTCTACTTGCTTCCCTGCCATAACTTTCTAAAAGGGATGTGAGCCATGTTTAAAGTCACCTGGTCACTGGAGGGATCTTGTTCTACACTCTACATCAGTGGTTGCCAACCTTTTTGGCACCAGGGACTGGTGTTGTGGAAGACAATTTTTCCACGGACTGGGGGATGGGGGGAGTGGTTTCAGGATAAAACTGCTCCACCTCAAATCATCAGGCATTAGATTCTCATAAGGAGCACACAACCTAGATTGCTAGCAGGCACAGTTCACAATAGGGTTCGTTCTCCTGTGAGAATGGCATGCCGCTGCTGATCTAACAGAGGCAGAGCTCAGGTGGTAATGGGAGCAAGGGGGAGCGGCTCTAAATACAGCTTGCCGCTCACCTCCTGCTGTGCAGCCCAGTTCCTAACAGGCCACAGATGGTACTGGTCTGTAGCCCAGGAGTTTGGGAATCCTGCTCTACAGAGTTTCCAACCTCAGAGATGAAGCATCCCCTCTGTAAGTCAGAAAGAAATTATTCAAGTAGGAGAATTAAAACAGGATCACAGAGAGGGAGGCTGAAGAATTTGTCTTTCTGTGTTTACTTGTATGAGGAAAAACGGCACATGGAGGCATCCACAGTATTTAATTTGTTTGTATACTAGTTACAGATAAACAGGTACACCCCATATACAATTACCAATACTTTTTATACAGTTCATATTTCGGTACATCAACACTATTTTATTTACACTCTATTTATGTACATTAACATCTTTCTAAAGTCAGTGCATTGTCAACAAGTTTTATACAGTAATTTACAAGGTGAATGTAGTTAATAGTTAATTTAATAAATTTTCTGCTAGTTCATGAATTAAAAAAATTAATTACAACCAGTATAACAAACACAGATCAAACAACATTAGTAGATTGAGCTACCTGCTTAAATAAAACATCTGTAAAGAAATTATTTAAAATCTTCCACTTTTTAATGGGAATGGACAGATTTTATATACTGAAAATCTTGAAACTATAAAGTATGCATTTTGTCTGACTTTATTACATTAGACAATTTAGGCCAGTCCTACCTACTTGCAATTATATTTTTTCTGAAAAGGATTTCAATTTAGGTAGCCATTTAAGATAACCTTTCCAAATGCTCTGAGAACTAGATATTAATAGTTACTGGCCTCAGATATCAGAACACAAATACTTAGTTACATTGGTAATTACTATCTATGAGGAAGAAAGGGTAGTGGAATCTGACAATTAATGAGAATCAACTTGCAGGGTCTAAATGAATAAACAAAGACCAAAAATAAGGTGAAACATTTCCTTCAAGTATATATTAAAAAACTACACGAAAAAAATGCTACCTGAAATAAATAATATTTATACTTTTGTTCCAGTCTTGATTAGAGAAAAAAATGAAGTAAGCAAAGAAACATAACTTTCGATGACTACTGTAAAATTTAAAAAAAAGACAAATATCAAAATAAAAAAATTAGTGGACATGCAAACAAAGCAAAACTAAAGTTGACTTCCTAAAACCACCAATTTCATTAAATACACTTATGAACTCCTAATGTCTGGGATGTGTTTTGTTTGTAATTTATAG